TGAAAGAACAGACTTATTACTAATTTTGTTAAGTACTTACCGCGATTTCCAATTAAACTTGAGGCAACATGATGTCTTACTCCACTTCCGCCACTGTAGGCTTGAAATAAGATGGCAAGTGTGGTGAATAATAATGGTAATAACTCAAATAAGACTTTGGCCTTTGCTGCCATCCTATGAAGACAGAATCACCACCCCCCAGCCCTCACCCCTCACCCCCGCAATCCGAGTAATTTCAGGAAGCTATTTGTTTCCTTATCCTTGGGTTATTTTCAGTTAAGACAAATGTACAAGCACAAAAAGGAGTCTCTTAGCTTCTGACTCCTAGGACATAAACCAAGACACGCTTTACTATCACATACTCATTTCCCTAAAGGGAAGAAGCCAAAAAATGCATACTATAGTAAAATGGGAAACATTTCAAGGGACAGTAAGGTGTGGGGAAGAGTGGGCAGATGTTGTGGCTGTTACCTGCGTGAAGGTAAATAAAATATTAACAATAACAAGCACTTCTACACCGCTATGTGCAAGGTGCTATTTATCCTTTCAATCACAGCTCTGTGAGGTAGACACTTATGACTCCCATTTTACAGATGACAAAACTGAGGCTCACGAAGGTGGTTAACTAGCCAAGGCCACTCGTCTAGGAAGTGAGAGGCCAAGGTTCAATCCTAGGCAATCTGGCTTAAGTTTGTGTTCTGTTAAAAAAAAAAAAATTAAAGGTTATCTGGCAATTTTTTAAACGTCAGGACTGTCATCTGTGGAATCAATTGAAAAGGGAATCAACACTTCAGAAACTGTAATACACCAAGGGAACCTGCTATCCTGGGAAAGAGAGATAAAGGAGAAGTCAGCTGACTGTCCTCCTTCAGACTAGCTCAGACCACCCCAACCTGCGAGGGCCCTGGAGACCCCTGTGGCGCAACAGATCCCTTACTGGGTCCCTTCCAAGTGGCGTCACATAGCAAGCGTCCAGAAGGAGGCGGGACTTCCGGGCCAAGCGAGCCAATTCCGGCCGCGCCGGAAGTCTCTACTGAGGAAAGCTATGAGGATACTCTGTTCGTAAGCTCCCGGTGAATTTTGTTCCACAGACTCGGAAGAAAGGTTGGATAAGAGTTCACTGGAGATTGACAAGTACTCGGGATAGTGAAAAGCCGGAGTTGGAACATGGATAGCCGCTTGCAGGAGATCCGGGAGCGGCAGAAGTTACGGCGACAGCTCCTCGCGCAGCAGGTCCGCGGCCCTGGTGTCCCCTGTGGGAGGGAGCAATCTAATTTCTGATTTTGTCTTTTCTCAGTTGGGAGCTGAAAGTGCCGACAGCATTGGTGCCGTGTTAAATAGCAAAGATGAGCAGAGAGAAATTGCTGAAACAAGAGAAACTTGCAGGTCAGTCAGATAATTCTTTTTTTTTTTTTTTTATTTATGGGTAATATTTCTGTTTATTTTTCAGGGCTTCCTATGATACCTCTGCTCCAAATGCAAAACGTAAGTATCTGGATGAAGGAGAGACAGATGAAGACAAAATGGAAGAATATAAGGCAAGTAGAGAGTGAAATAAGTTTATGGTCAATAAAATATTTACTTAATCTTATGTTTTTCAAGGATGAACTAGAAATGCAACAGGATGAAGAAAATTTGCCATATGAAGAAGAGATTTACAAAGATTCTAGTACTTTTCTTAAGGTAAAATAAATAATTTTCAAATTTTGTAACTCTGTTACAAATTTAATTTTGTTTTTTAATTTAGGGAACACAGAGCTTAAATCCCCATAATGATTACTGCCAACATTTTGTAGACACTGGACATAGACCTCAGAATTTCATCAGGGATGTAGGTATGTCAGGTTTGTTTGGACTACGCTATTGCTGAATTCAGAATTTACTATTTTTTCTGCTCAGGTTTAGCTGACAGATTTGAAGAATATCCTAAACTGAGGGAGCTCATCAGGCTAAAGGATGAGTTAATAGCTAAATCTAACACTCCTCCCATGTAAGTGTTTTTATTCAATTACTGTTTATTCCAAAACCTCATTTTTAATGCTTTAATCAAATAGGTACTTACAAGCCGATATAGAAGCCTTTGACATCAGAGAACTAACACCCAAATTTGATGTGATTCTTCTGGAACCCCCTTTAGAAGAATATTACAGAGAAACTGGCATCACTGCTAATGAAAAATGCTGGACTTGGGATGATGTATGATCAAACTTTCTACATTGTAATGAATTCTTTTATGCAATATCGTTTTGATTTCTTACAGATTATGAAGTTAGAAATTGATGAGATTGCAGCACCTCGATCATTTATTTTTCTCTGGTGTGGTTCTGGGGAGGGGTTGGACCTTGGAAGAGTGGTAAGATGGTGCTTTTATAAAGTGGATTTTTAAGGATTTGTGTTTAAAATTCTTTTGTTTCTAGTGTTTACGAAAATGGGGTTACAGAAGATGTGAAGATATTTGTTGGATTAAAACCAATAAAAACAATCCTGGGAAGACTAAGACTTTAGATCCAAAGGCTGTCTTTCAGAGAACAAAGGTATTGCCTTTACTGATTTGTTTTTTTTAATTAACAGATTAATTGGTCTGCTCTTGTTATTTAGGAACACTGCCTCATGGGGATCAAAGGAACTGTGAAGCGTAGCACAGACGGGGACTTCATTCATGCTAATGTTGACATTGACTTAATTATCACAGAAGAACCTGAAATTGGCAATATAGAAAAACCTGTAGAAATTTTTCATATAATTGAGCATTTTTGTCTTGGTAGAAGACGCCTTCATCTATTTGGAAGAGATAGTACAATTCGACCAGGTAGGACCTCAGTTAACAACAACTTTTATGATAAAAAGTATAATCTTTTTTTCCTCCATTTCAGGCTGGCTCACAGTTGGACCAACGCTTACAAATAGCAACTACAATGCAGAAACATATGCATCCTATTTCAGTGCTCCTAATTCCTACTTGACTGGTTGTACAGAAGAAATTGAGAGACTTCGACCAAAATCGCCTCCTCCCAAATCTAAATCTGACCGAGGAGGTGGAGCTCCCAGAGGTGGAGGAAGAGGTGGAACTTCTGCTGGCCGTGGACGAGAAAGAAATAGATCTAACTTCCGAGGAGAAAGAGGTGGCTTTAGAGGGGGCCGTGGAGGAGCACACAGAGGTGGCTTTCCACCTCGATAATTGTTGAAGACATTGAACCTATTCATCCTCCTCTAACCTTCTTTATTGTAATTAAATTTCAAGTGGGAGACTTAACTTTAGAACTCACTTCCAGCTTGCACTTTGCTTTAATTTCTCTGAGCTGCAAGAATGTCTTAGCGAGCCTTGCTTGCAGTTGTCACACACACTGTCTGGTTTTTTTCAGGATAAATGAATGATTCTGCCTTTTGTTATGTGCGTGAACAGAATGGAACAACTCAAGTAGCTTCATCTTCAGAGACTGAATTTATTCTGATAGACTTCAGCTAATTACAAAGGATTTTGCTAATTTTTGGGAATAAATAATGGAAAAAGATCCAGTCTGTGGTATCATGCTAGTGCTGACAGGGCCTTGATAGAATAGAGTTGGAAAAGATGGTAAGCTTTTGTCAGGGTTTTAACATTTTCTTGATGAAACAATAAAAAGAGGTAAGCTTTTTTCTTCTTTTTTTTTAAGTTTTAAATAAACTCAGATATAATTTGAATACTGAAGAAATTAAGAGACTTTGAACAAAAACTCTTCCCAAATCTAAATTTGATAGGGGAGGTGGAGATTCCAGGGGTGGGTGAAAGAAGAGATAGAACTTAGCAGGCAGACTTAAAAAAAAAAAAAAAGTTTATCATCATAATCTCAATTTTGTGGCTATGACTCCTAATCACGCTTCCTAAGAAGCAAAGGAGGACAAATATTCATGTGCTAGATAGCACTGTGGTGTGGACTTGAACTTGGATTGACCTTAAATTTTATATTCCTCAAATAAAAGAGAGGCAGCGACAAGATACCTCATTATCAGATGCTTGGTTTATACATTTTGGGACTAAAATACTTGGTGATGAAATGACATACACCTTTAAACTTGTTATGGAGATAGTTTAATGTAAAACCAACTACGGAAAACCCTCAACTTAAGGATACAGCTTGGAAATTGGAACTGCAATTGCCTTTTATTAAAACCATATGGTGTGATGTTTGTTTTTAAAATTATATAAGACTTTATGCTGTCACTTCTCTTGCTGTACTGTAATTCATGTTTTAAATGAATTTGATAATGAAATTATACTATTATCATTCTTGATGAATACTTTTCTTATTTTTATGATTTTTCTAATGAAACTTTAAACTTTTGAGATTTGAGAGTCTGTTTTCTATAAGTAGAATTACTGTTGTTACAAAATGAAAAAGGACTGACCTAAAATCAGTCTCTTCTTTTGGTCTGTGATGGATTTTAATGGCCGTTCTGTGCTCATATATACCTAAGATGAGATTATATTACATCCACCAAAGACTCAGTTTGAAGATAAGGAATGAGTGATAGAAGAAATAAGGCTGAGATCCTTAAAAGCCTAATTAATTTAACTCGCTTAACCCATTAGTACTATCTAGTACAAGACCCCTTTTTTTTTGCTGAAATTATGGTATATTTTCAACTTCACTAATTACAAATTATCTAGATTTAGAACTCTATATGTCAGCATTGACCTGGGAATGAAGTCAGGATAGAGAAATTCCACTTGCCTGTGATGGGTCCTTAGAAGTATCAGCTAAGGAGTGACCCTGTCCTATACACAGGGCTCTCTATTACGTTCCATACCCTGGGCCTACCCAAGGTGACATTCCTGCTGTTTACATGGCATAGGCACCTGTGAGATCAGTGTCACAATTTCATCTTAGAAAGAGGTAGGTATGGCTGCTTTGTCGGTTGAAAGTTAAGGGGAGCCATGATCTACCATATTTAGGAAAAAGTTATTTAAAAAAGAGCAGATGGTGGAAAAAGAATGTAAGACCCAGAATTTATCCCTTTGACAATGAATCTGGCCTTTTTAATAGCAGGATGGAATTGATTCACTAGTTTTTGCTAACTTTCACTTTCAGTAAAGGTTGAGGTGTTGTTTTTGCAATGACTGTGTATTCATTGAGGAAAGGTTTCCAATGAAATTTCATTACTCTGACCTCTTCTAATTTTTGGTCTTCTTTATATTTACATGTCTTACATTCCACAAAATTATTTAGAAATGCTGGGCATGGTGGCTCATGCCTGTAATCCCAGCACTTTGTGAGGCCGATGTGGGTGGATCACTTGAGGTCAGGAGTTTGAGACCAGCCTGACCAATATGGAGAAATCCCATCTCTACTAAAAATACAAAATTAGCTGGGCGTGGTGGCATGTGCACGCCTGTAATCCCCGCTACTCGGGAGGCTGTGGCAGGAGAATTGCCTGAACCCAGGAGGCGGAGGTTGCAGTGAGCCGAGATTGTGCCACTGCACTCCAGCCTGGGCGACAGAGTGAGACTCTGTCTCAAAAAAAAAAAAAAAAATTGTATAGAAATAAATTTTTAGTTGCTTTATGCACTAATTCCTTACTGGGGATAGAAGCTAATTATTGTGAAATAACCTAGTTTAGAAGTTAGAAGATCAGCATGTCTGAGTTTTTACAGAATTATAATTCATGGTATTCCAAACCAACTGTTGTTATTTATTTCCAGTGAGAACCATTTTCCCACTGACCTTCCTCCTTTCAGAGGATGGGGATTAGGAGGCCCAAAGTACTGATTGAGTAGGAATACTTTTTTACTCTTCTTCACTGTGGAGAAAGAAGAGGGCAGGTAGTTGATGATGTCAGGAGAACAGATTTTATGGTGTGGAATACCATACCTAAACACAAATGAATCAGATTAGACCACAGAATTGTGATGATGGCAGTCAGAATGTAATACGGTCATCATGAAACAGCACAGTGTGAGAGGTCAAGGTGTCAACCTGGGAAGTGAGAATCAAGCAGGAGTGTGGCATGGCAACCAACTCACAGATCCAGAGTTGAGAGGGATCACTACTGCAGCAGTTCTGCTCTGTTACTCTGGTAAGTAGTAGAGCCACTTTATGAGCCCTTATTTCCTATCTCCCTTATTCTGAGGCCAGGTCAGTGATATGCTATAGTTTCATTTAAGTTAATGGAGTATAAAGATGGGATACTTGGGAGCTATATTGTGCATCAGGGTGTCACAGCTGCTACTAGGAGTTACTCCTTTTCATGTCTTTTAAAATACTTTCTACCCATCTTAATTGCTAAATTATCTTTCAGTTAGTTACAGCGCTTAATTTAAAACCTGTACTGTTTTCATCCTGAATTTAGAACATAAGATTTAGCCTTTGAAGTATAGTTTCAGACTTTACTAATTTGTTTAATATAATCCTTATTAACATGACAAAATGAAAGCCCTGTTGGGACTTAGTCTAAACAGTAGTCTTTGATCTGAAAGTGTCTCATATTTTGTGATCTATTAGAAACATAAACCTTTGCTTATGCAGAAGGTCTTTCTTAGAACAATCCTGTAATCTTAGGGTTCATGTGTGACTAGCATTATCCTCTCTTTGATGTTGGGTAATAGAGGCTGAACTTTTCTTGTGTATATATAGTTAGTTTTGAGGCCATAAATCTAGGACTTCTCAAAAGATTAGAACATTTATCCAGTAAACTGACTCCATTGAAGACTTCATTTCTGGAAATACCACATTGCTTCTGCTCTCAATAACTCTATCATTTACTCGTATAAATATTGCTAGCTGTAATGCACAGAGAAAAACTACCTCATTCAATCTAGATAATTGGGACATCCTTTTCCAGTAAACCCTTTTTCCACTACTGGATAAAATATTAAAATGATCAGTTTGAGTGTATGTTAGAGTTCATGTTTCTGTAACTAAAGGTGCTAATAAACTGAAATCAGATAAGGTAGGTTTTTCCAAAAATACTTCTAAATAATTGACAACCTAGAAGTCAACAATGTAAAATGCATATGGGACTCTATATTAATAGAGAAGCAGGCCAAGAACTTTTTAATGGGATAATTGTCTTCTTTAGGCACATTGTTTGCATATTAACGACATGGAAATATTTTCACTCATTTACTTTCATCCATCTATCTGTGCTTTTTCTCACTTTGATGAGTTCTCTCAACTCCTTTCTAAGAAAAGCAGAGCAGAGCAGCATAGAGTGCGTTAGTAAATGGCCACTGACTCTTGGTCTCAGGCCATAGCAACTATAGAGAGAAGAGTGGGGCTGGAGACCTCATACCCTGGGTAAAGTGGACATCACTTGTCAGCTCCAGCTAATTGTCACCACAGAGAGAAGAGGGTAAGTCTGAGATGTTCATGTGCATTTCCCTACATTTTAGAGGTTGACAAAATAGTTTGTGACTTTTGCTTACATTTGCATTCATAGAACTAAAAAAAATTTAACTTGGCTAACAAAATACCACATGCATATTTTCTTTTTTATTTTTATTTTTTGAGACAGAGTCTCTGTTACCCAGGCTGGGGGGCAGTGATAAGATCTTGGCTCACTGCAACCTCCGCCTCCAGGGTTGAAGCGATTCTTCTGCCTCAGCCTCCTGAGTAGCTGGAATTACAGGTGCCCACCACCACACCCAGCTAATTTTAGTATTCTTAGTAGAGACAGGATTTCACCATGTTGGCCAGGCTGGTCTCAAACTCCCGACCTCAACTGATCCACCCACCCTGGCCTCCCAAAGTGTCAGGATTACAGGCGTGAGCCTCTGCAACTGGCCAACATGCATATTTAAATTATGCATGCATTGTAGCTGTATACTGTGTGACCACATTTACTTAAAAAAGAGGAAAAAAGGTTACTTGCTTGAGACAGGAAACTATCACCTTTGAAAGCATATTAAGTAGTTGGCTTACTTTGGAACACACAGTAGACTGAAAATGTGAACTAATACTTTAAAATTGCCGTATAATGATGTCATTGCAAGCCATTCATCTATCCAATGGGGGAAAATGTGGAGGTCTAGGCTTGTGTTGTCACAAAATACACCTTTTAGATAATCCTTACCTGTACAGATTTTTATAACTGTTGTTATCATAAGAGAATGGCTACATCATTATCCTGCCTTTTCTGGGTGTTTATTTTGTTGTTTTTGAAAGTGGACAAAACCTCAAAGCACAATTTTGTTCTGATATATCCAGTTTAGTAGTTTATGCTGGTTAAATGATCAAAGTAATTGCTTAAATGTCTTGTGGAATTAGCTGTCACTTTATAGTTTATGTATTGTGGTGGGTACCTTAATAATAAAAAGATTTTTAATGTAATAATATTGCTCATAATTCATGAAAGCTACATG